TTTTTACTGATGAGTAGTATTCCAACACCATTAATGTAGGTGGTTGGGTCTGTTGGTTCAACTGGAAACATATCTCAAAGTTTATGGACCCCATTCCTCTATTCTCTTGAGAAAGGTAACAAATAAGATGAGGGGGCACTGTGTGGACCAGTGGTGATAATGTGCCATGAACCAAGTGCACGTTGGTCTACACCCCTAGAAAAGAGAGCAAGAGAGAAGAAACCTATGTGTAGACCTTTTCATGGACCACACACTGGCCACGTTCCTGATGTTGGTGAAACAAATTGGAAAGGAATATTCTCCCTCATGGGACAGTGGGCAAGGGAGTTTGTAGGCTTACTTCTGTCCCCAAGCCTCTAACAAGATCAGATTTTCTTTCACAGTTTTGTGTACGCCCTGATTGTAAAAGTTAAACTTGTGTTATAGCTGTTTTCCTTGGTAGAACTCCATGAATAGGAGCTTATTCATCAGTGTACTGTTGGTCCTGTAAGTGTCTGGCACACAGAAGGATGTCTATAAGCATTTGTTAAATTGAACTGTACCAGTCCCAACCACTGGCAAAATTTGGCACAGCAGTAGAACCTTTATGTATTTATGCATAGCAGTTGTTAATTATTATGTGTAACTTATGAATAATGGAAGCTCTTCCACGTTTTTTCTTTAGTCTGTTTAAATTAGGACTTTTAAAAGGAACAATATTTTTTCCTTAAAATGTATCTTCTTCTTTCCAGGCATACTAATTATGAGGGAAAAAGTGAAACTGACTGTTATTGACATTATAATTAATTGGTACTTGAAATAATTTGTTTTGTAATATTACATTTCTTCAGTAATACGCAAATTATATTAGAAAACGTTTAGCAAAATCTTTGGGGGCAACATTTTTTTTGTAAGGAAATGAATACAAATATTTCTGGAGCCTACTAGGCAGTTTCCTTAGCATCACTTCCTGTAGTCAAAGGGACCCGCCAGCTGGGCACACTTAACTGCCTTGGATTTGACGGCTTGGTAAGGTGGAAATCTTAACATTTCACATCCAGAGTTCATTTTGGTGTGCAGTAACCTTAAAAGTTAAGAGGGTATCAAGAACAGTTGATGATTCAGAACTTGGTAAGTTATGGGATTAAGTAGTATATGAAGCCCATCTATGTTTTAAAAATTAGGATTTGCTCTTCACTGAAGGTGAATTTCCTGACTCTTTTCTAAGAGTCATATTCAACTACATTAATAACTGCTGGTAAGAGACAGAAAATAAAATTATTTTGAAATGGAGCTCAGAGATTTCTAGACGAGAAATTTATTTTAAAATGCTAATAGAAAATAAATTATATGGATATATATTTATAACACTGATTTTTAACAGATGCTCTTAAAATAACTTTAACCTAGTTTCTTGCTTTGTGAAGACAAAGTTGTTTGTTGTTTCTTTTTTGTTTAACAAAGGTAACTTCATGAGTATTTGACAGTATATTTCTTTTGGCTCATATTTCTGTGTATTCACCTGCTTGTAAATCATAGCAAAAAGGAACAAGCTAATGGACTAATATATGAAGTAAAAGGGCAGAAAAATGAGCACATTTACTATTTATGCACTGTGTTCTACTGTGTGCTTTCCTCCAGTGCTTACTTATCCTGAATTCCTGAACAATTTTTTCCCTCATTGTTCATTAGTGTCAGTCGGTATGTTATAGAAATGTGTGAATTTCTATAAATTAGTTGTGAGTGTGAATTTCCCACTGTTGGATTCCTCAGCAGACACCCAAACTTAATTTTTATTTCATGAACTAAAAGTTGTAGCTAAGGCATGACATCTGATCAAAATTAACACTATTATCCTTTGCAATGAAAAGGGTGAATAAAACTAAAGTTCCTGGTAGTTGCCCCTGATACAAGTGTTTGCTTAGCTTTGACCATACATCTATCTATTTATTTTACATTTTACACATCCATGGGTATTCCTCCCGATAATGCCAAGGAATGCTTTCCTTTGCAGGCATCATTCTAACAACACAAACACATTCACTGTGAATTTTAAACTCTCGTTCTCTTTTTTCCTCCTTTAATAAATTATCTCATTGAGATTATTCATTGTTTTGGCAGTACTCTAAACGATCTTGCTTTTGCAAAATCATTGTATATTCTGTTTAATGGCATGTTACTTTAAAACTGTAAAGTTTAGGGTTGCTAAAGGCAAAAGCTGACAATATTTGTTAATATTGAGAATAGGTAAAAATGGGCCTTTGGGCAGTCAACAAAAGTAAAATTAAAATCTGACTTTAAATCTTTTGAAAATCTAAAATTAATATGGATTTCTTTATACCAATCAGAAATTCAAATTTTGTTTTATGTTACTGATCTTTAAGTTGTTTATGTGTCACAGTGAGAGTGGTAGGAACCTTTTTTTTAATTGTATGAAGTAAATGGAAGGAAAAATAACAGTATACATCACTGTGGTAAAACTATCTTTAATGATAGCATGTTACTTTGGACTACGTTTTGTTTTATTTTACAGTGAATTAGGAAGTGTTTTTCATTGTGTTTTTTGGAATTCTGGTAAATGTGAGCAGCAATTCATATGCATATAGGTGTAAAAAAGACGTATTTGAAAAGATATGCTGCGTGAATTTGTCCAGTGAGGATAAGTAGCAAGTTGTAATTACCTTCTGTAGTTTAAGTCATTGGCTGTATTGAATACTTCAGTGAAGTATCGCGGGGGAAAACTGTGGTTGTACATACTACCTTGTGAGTGTTGCAGGATTTAGTAGTTCTCAATGACCATTGTTACTTTTAAAAAGGAAAAAAAGTAGTGAGGGGATAGGATAGGAAGTTTTGATGTGTGGGAGGGGAAAGGAATCATTACTTCTCAGCTGCTGAAGTCGCAGTTTATTTTGTTTTAGGCCTCTTTGCATAGCATATTCTAGAGGATGGCGAAGGATAATACTTCGGGGTGAAAATGTTAGTATCCTTAACATACTTCCGGGTGGTTTAACTATTAATCAGAAGCACCATGGAGATTAAAGAATTGGAGCTAGGGATTAGATAGGTTTTAGTGAGGCTTTGCCACGGAAAAGCTATGAAATGGGTGAGTCATTCAACATCTCCTTGCTTCAGTATCAGCGTTACTTCGAAAGTGAGGTTTTACTTTCAAATGTATTGAGTATCAGGGTGAATAGAACTTAGGGCTGAGAGGATGTCCCTTATGATTTTTTGAGCTTGGCATTTAATATTTTACAGCAAAGTTTTTAGCTTAACATAATTGAACTTGTACTAGATAGGGTTAATAGGCTAGAACAAAAGGTCAAAGCATAAGGCATTAGGCTTAATTAAGGGAGAGCAGGAGTGGCAGGAGTGTGTGACAGTTAAATGGGTTTCCCACAGACTAATGTCGGTTACAGTGCAACCATGCCTCAACTTAAGTGGGTTATTTTGTGCAAAGGGCAGCAGTGATTAGCAGTTTGACATGCCAGACACTTCTGGCCAATCCCATCTGTTTTAGAGGTTAAAAAAGCACACCTTTATGAGCTGATGGATTGATTTGTGTGCCCGTCTGGTAAAGATTAGAAGTCCAAGGCCAATGCAGTAAATGTCAGTTATAGAGTATTATACTTTCTTGGTTGGCTCATTGTTTTAACCGTCAACTGTTTTATAATGGGGGATAAGTGCTGTTTATGGTGTTGAATGCAAGATAGGTGGGGGAACAGGTGAGGGAGGAAGAAAAATATTTCCTAGATGGACTTGTGAATCAAAATATTCTGTAGCAGGTGTTCACATTTTAAATGGAGTGTTTTTGACCTGTTCCTTACAGTTTCAGTCACATTGTTCTTTTCTGAGTGTTATCTGAGCAACACTGCCAGTCCAGGATTTAATTTTGCATACAGAATTGGTAGGTTTGTTTATTTAGGTACCTCTTTTTAAAGGTGTAATAATTTTTTATTGACCACCTGAACAAGGGAAAATAAAATGAAAATGACACACACACGCGCACACACACACAGAGTTCTGTGTTCTTTTATGTGGTCAGTCAGGTGCATGTGAAAAGGAGACCCAGGAGGGGCTCAGGAAAACAAAGTTTATTATACTCATGAGTTCTCGGAGGCACAGCATGCCATTCAGGGCCACATGAGAAAGCCCCAGTGTTGGTCTAGGGGCCAAAGGGGCAGGAGCTAGAAGAGAGACCGGGCTGCAGCCGTTTCTGGAGTATCTGTGGGAAAGGCAAGGCAGGGCGGGTAACCAAGTTTAGGATTCGCTAGTTTGCATTAGCTGTAGGTAAATGCTACTGCTACTACTACTAATAAGCTATAGGTGTGTAATAATAGTAGCTTTGAATAAGTTATAGGTATACAGGCTCTAAACTGTAAGAGTGATCCCTAGTTTGCCTGGTAGATACCAGGCAGGGGAATATTGCCTCCTGGGTGTATGGGTCAGGTAGAGGAGGTATCGCTGTGGATTGTTTAGTTTGCATGTGAAAGGCACGCTGAGTCCTTTGCCTTCTCTAAGCGTTGGCTGGCCCCTAGAGGGGCAATCTCTTCCCAGCCAGAAAGGAGTCAAAACCATCATAATATACAGAAAATAAGAAACATAAACAATACACACATATGTACTTGCTTTAAGGGTAGGATTTACTGTGGTCACGTGAGTTTGAAGTGTGTTTGAACTTAGACTCTAACCTATTTCTTTCTTCATTGAAAGTTGTTAAGTGCGATGCCATTAGTATAGTTCATTTTCAGTTCTGGATTGTAGCTCATTTAAAGATACACAAATACTACGTTTTGGTTATAGAAATTGGCTCCAACATATTCTGAAATTCAAGGAAAGGGAAGATCCCAATATTATGTGTATGAAATCTTCAGACATTGTCCTCATAATCAGTGAACTTAGTAACATAAAGCATTGATTGATTCTTTTGGGATAGGCAGAGAGAGAATGTTTGAGAAAAACAAAAGTTATCTTAACAGATTATATTCTTCCTGAGGTTTGAGTTTAAGTAGAAATGTAGCCAAGAACATTGGAAACACATTGGAAGGTTCTGATTGGTCTCAATAGCTTATCCTTGTCAAAGAATAGGAACCAAATATTGCCTGTTACCTAGTTACACACATATATTTCATGTCTGACTCTGAATTGTTTCTTATAGAAAGAAAATTAAAATACCAAGATGTGGTCACTGAAAGTTATATGTAGATAACAATAGGAATTAGTATTTTATTATGTATATGTATGCATTTATTTTAAAACTAAGCTAATCCAAAGTGAATTGGCTTAACTTATAAGAAGACATTGAGAAATTTTATTTCTCATTTACAAAGGACAAAGTGACATCATGTATTGAAGTTTTTTAGGAATATATTAATTAAATATATGTCCATCTGTGTGTTCTTTGTGGAGTAGCATCTCTTGAAATGATTTGGATCTAATATAGATTTACGTAAGAAAAGTTTTGCCCTTCTCTATAGGGAGAGAAAATGAAGAAGCATGAATTTTATAATATCATAGCTTTTTTTTCATTAAATCATTTGTAAGTTGCAAAAGATTGGCTTGAGTAGTGTAAAAGTGCTTGGATAGTAAATTAAATGTGAGAGATTTACCTAATTTAATGTGTGGAAACTGTTTAAATGAATCTTTTGGTGATGTTGTATTAAACCTGAAACAAATACTTCACAGTCTGCATATGTACTAATATTATAAACATTTAAAAAGTACCCTAAATCCTATTCTTTTGAGTTCCTTCTCTTTTCTCCAGTAACTTCAAGTGCCAATAATACCTTGTTTGTGTTACAATTGCATTTTACAAAGCTAAAGGGAAATAATTTGTAGGGTTAACTTTTGTGTGTGTGTGTTTTGATATACTCTTGAGGTTTTGGAGAATACACATTATCCCCTGTAATCTATGATTGTTAATCTGTCAATCTATTGTACCTCTTTTCTTTTATTAATATAGTATTATTGGATTTGAGACATGTAAACTATGCTTCTCTAAGCAAATTAGTTGAATATATTCGTGTTTAGGTTATAAAAAATGAAAGCAAGAACTCTTAACATACTTGGCATCCTGTGTTTTAAATTCTTTTCCTAAAACTATAGCTTTGTAACCTGAATATTAGGTGTTAGAAATTTTATAAGACAATGGGAAAATAATGGCCCTATATTGTATTTTGCTTCTAAATGCTATTAGGGTATAGAATTGTTCTTTATTTAGGCAGATTAATTTTAAGAAGAAAGCCATAATATATGATGGACTTATTCAAATATATATTTTAGTGTTATTTATATATTTGTAAAATGAATACGTGTGTGTGTGTATGTATTTGTATGATATATTTTAAATGGAGATGTCTACACCTGTTGATTGCATTAAGCATTTAGTATCCCCTAATGAAGGATGGAAAAGGTGCTGCCACACTGTCTAAGTGGATCATTTCTCCTTGGTAAATTACACACATTCTACTTTTTTGTATTCTGTGACCTTGCGGTCAGTGACTTCAGCCCAGAATAGTTTCAGAGTCATGTAAATGAATGCAATTAAGGTATTGCCTATCATCTTACATAGTTCAGATGGAACCTTATTGGATAGAGAGGTTTATTTGCTTTATGAGAAAGGTCAAAATAAGGTTAAATTTTATTACATAAAATGATTTGGTAATGTTTTTATTTAGCTCCTAAAAAAGTAATGTCCTAATAGGAAATGATAATGCTTTTTGTTTTTCCTTTATCACCTGGAGGTCTCTTCAGGTTCTGTTTGTTTTTGTCTGATTATAAACTCTATTTTGAGGAGATGCCTTCTGTCGACTAAGATTTTGGGAACATCCTGCCTGTAGTTAAGATTCTAGATATCTTTGACTTATACACTTAGGTGACATACCCTGTTAATGATGTAGGGTAGCTTTGGTGTTGCTGATGTGTAGGCATACTTCATTTTATTGTGCTTCACTTTACTGCTCTTTGAAGATAATTTTGTTTTTTACAAACTGAAGGTTTGTGGCAGCCCTGCATTGAGCAAGTACCATTTTTTCAACAGCATGTTTTCAGTTTGTGTCTTTGTGGTCATGTTTTGATAATTCTCACAATATATAAAACTTTTTCATATTATTATATGTGTCATGGTGATCTGTAATCAGTGATCTTTGATGTTACTATTGTGATTGTTTTGAGGTACCATGAACTGTGCCCATATCAGCCGGCGAACTTGTTCAGTGTGGTCTGACTGCTTTACAGACTGGCTGTTCCCCCATCTCATCTCCCTTTCCTTGGGATTCCCTGTTCCTTGAGACACAACAATATTGAAATTAGGCCAATTAATAACCCTATAATGGCTAAGTATTTAAATGCAAGGAAAAGTTGTAGGTCTCTTACTTTAAATCAAGAGCTAGAAAAGGTTAAGCTCAGTGAGGAAGGCATGTCAAAAGCCAAGCTCTTCTGAAAGCTAGGCCTCTTGTGCCAGTTCACCAAGTTGTGAATGTAAAAGGAAAAGTTCTTAAAGGACATTAAAAGTGCTACTCCAGTGAACACATGAATGATAAGAACACAAAGCAGCCTGATATGGTTTGGCTGTGTCTCCACCCAAATCTCATCTTGAATTGTAGTTCCTATACTCCCCATGTGTCCTGGGAGGGACCCAGTGGGAGGTAATTGAATCATGGAGGCAGTTACCCCCATGCTGTTCTCGTGATAGTGAGTTCTCATGAGATCTGATGGTTTTTTAATTTAATTTTAATGATTTATTTATTTCTGAGAAGAAGTCTCGCTCTGCCGCCCAGGCTGGAGTGCAGTGGCGCGGTCTCAGCTCACTGCAAGCTCCGCCTCCTGGGTTCACGCCATTCTCCCGCCTCAGCCTCCCAAGTAGCTGGGACCACAGGCGCCCGCCACCACGCCTGGCTAATTTTTTGATTTTTAGTAGAGATGGGGTTTCACCATGTTAGCCAGGATGGTCTCTGTCTCCTGACCTCGTGATCTGCCTGCCTCGGCCTCCCAAAGTGCTGGAATTACAGGCGTGAGCCACCGCGCCCGGCCGAGATCTGATGGTTTTATAAGAGGCTTTTCCCACTTTGCTTGGCACTTCTTCCTGCTGCCTTGTGAAGAAGGTGCCTTGCTTTCCCCTCACCTTCTGCCATGATTTTAAGTTTCCTGAGACCTCCCCAACAATGCGGAACTCTGAGTCAATGAAACCTCTTTCCTTTATAAATTACCCAGTCTCGGGCATTTTTTCATAGCTGTGTGAGAACGGACTAATAGACAGCCTTATTGCTAATATGGAGAATATTTTAGTAGTCTGCCTAGAAAATCAAAGCAGCCATAACATTCCCTTAAGCCAAAACCTAATCCAGAGCAGCGCCTCACTCTAATTCCACAAAGGCCGAGAGGAGATGAAGAAACTGCAGAAGAAAAGTTGGAAGCTAGCAGAGGTTTGTTCATGAAGTTTAAGGATAGAAGCTGCCTGGATAACATAAAAGTGCACGATGAAGCAGGTAATGCTGATGTAGAAGCTACAGCAAGCTTCCAGAAGATCTAGGTAAGATCATTGATGAAGATGGCTACATTAAACAGCAGATTTTCAGTGTAAATGAAACAGCCTTCTGTTGGATGAATATGCCATCTAGGACTTTAATAGCTAGAGAGGAGAAACCAATGCCTGGCCTCAGAACCTCAAAGGACAAACTGACTTTCTTGTTAGTGGATAATACAGCTGGTGACTTGAAGTGGAAACCAATGTTTGGCCATTCCAAAAATCCTAAGCCCCTTAAGAATTATACTAAATCTCTTCTACCTATGCTGTATAAATGGAAGAAGAAGCCTGGATGACAGAACATCTGTTTACAGCATGGTTTGCTGAATATTTTAGGCCCCCTCTTGAGACCAACTGCTCAGAAAAAAAAGATTCCTATCGAAATATTACTGTTTATTGACCACGCACCTGGTCACTCAAGAGCTCTGATGGAGATGTACAAGGAAGTTAATGTTAATTTTCATGGCTGCTAATACAACATCTATTCTGTAGCCTGTGGATCAAGGAGTAATTTCAACTTTCAAGTCTTACTATTGAAGAAATACATCTTGTGAAGCTGTAGTTGCCATAGATAGTGATTCCTCTGATGGATCTGGGCAAAGGCAATTGTAAACCTTCTGAAAAGGATTCACCATTCTAGATGCCATTGAGAACATTTGTGATTAATGGGAGGAGGTCAAAATACTAACATTAATAGGAGTTTGAAAGAAGCTGCTTCCACCCCTTATGGATAACTTTGGCGGGTTGAAGACATCAGTGGAGGAAGTAACTGCAGATGTGGTGGAAATTGCAAGAAAACTAGAATTAGAAGTGGAGCCTGAAGATGTGACTGAATTTGTATAATCTCATGAGAAAACATGGACGGATGAGGAGTTACTCCTTATAGATGAGCAAAGAAAGTAGTTACTAGAGATGGAATCTACTCCTGATTGAAGATACTGTGAACATTGTTGAAATAACAACGAAGGATTTAGAATATCATGTAAACATAATTGATAAAACAGTGGCAGGGTTTGAGAGGATTGACTCCCATCTAGAAAGATATTCTACTGTGGGTAAAATGCTATCAAACAGCATTACATGCTACAGAGAATTATTCTGTGAAAGGAAGAATCAGCCGATGTGGCAAACTTCATTGTTGTCTTGTTTTAAGAAATCATTACAGAGACCCCAACCTTCAGCAACCACAAGCCTGATCATTTGGCAGCCATCAATATGGAGGCAAGGTGCCCACCACTGAAGAGTAAAACTCTCTAAAGATTCACATGATTGTTAGCATTTTTAGCAATAAAGTATTTTTATACTAAGGTATGTACATTGTTTCGACATAAAGCTTTTGCACACTTAATAGACTATAGTACAGTGTAAACATAACTTTTATGTGCACTAGGAAACCAAAAAACTTGTGTGACTTGCTTTATTGTGATATTTGCTTTATTTTAGTGATCTGGAATGGAACCCACTATATCTCTGAGGTATGCCTTTATGTGCTTAGAGACTTGTATTATTGAAGTAACACTTATTTCTCTTAATTTTCAGGAAGTGTTTGGATTGTGAGCTATTTCAGAACTGTTCTCAGGACTCATTATTTTAACATTTGGGAGAAACACAGCCAGAAGGTATTGTCTTTTGTCTCATTGCCCCACTTTTATCCTTAACTATTCTTATTTTTATTTTTTTTAGAACACTGATATTTGCATTTAATGGGGAACAAAAGATGAAGAAGGAAAAGGAATATATTCACTAAGGATTCTATCTGCTTACTGCTACAGACCTATGTGTTAAGGAATTCTTCTCCTCCTCCTTGCGTAGAAGTTGATCAGCACTGTGGTCAGACTGCATTTATCTTGTCATTGCCAGAAGAAATCTTGGACAGAATGTAACAGTACGTCTCTCTCTGATTGCGATGGAAGGTGATAAACTGATACTCCTTTATTAAAGTTACATCGCACTCACCACAGAAAACCATTCTTTAAAGTGAATAGAAACCAAGCCCTTGTGAACACTTCTATTGAACATGACTCATGGAGAAGAGCTTGGCTCTGATGTGCACCAGGATTCTATTGTTTTAACTTACCTAGAAGGATTACTAATGCATCAGGCAGCAGGGGGATCAGGTACTGCCGTTGACAAAAAGTCTGCTGGGCATAATGAAGAGGATCAGAACTTTAACATTTCTGGCAGTGCATTTCCCACCTGTCAAAGTAATGGTCCAGTTCTCAATACACATACATATCAGGGGTCTGGCATGCTGCACCTCAAAAAAGCCAGACTGTTGCAGTCTTCTGAGGACTGGAATGCAGCAAAGCGGAAGAGGCTGTCTGATTCTATCATGAATTTAAACGTAAAGAAGGAAGCTTTGCTAGCTGGCATGGTTGACAGTGTGCCTAAAGGCAAACAGGATAGCACATTACTGGCCTCTTTGCTTCAGTCATTCAGCTCTAGGCTGCAGACTGTTGCTCTGTCACAACAAATCAGGCAGAGCCTCAAGGAGCAAGGATATGCCCTCAGTCATGATTCTTTAAAAGTGGAGAAGGATTTAAGGTGCTATGGTGTTGCATCAAGTCACTTAAAAACTTTGTTGAAGAAAAGTAAAGTTAAAGATCAAAAGCCTGATACGAATCTTCCTGATGTGACTAAAAACCTCATCAGAGATAGGTTTGCAGAGTCTCCTCATCATGTTGGACAAAGTGGAACAAAGGTCATGAGTGAACCGTTGTCATGTGCTGCAAGATTACAGGCTGTTGCAAGCATGGTGGAAAAAAGGGCTAGTCCTGCCACCTCACCTAAACCTAGTGTTGCTTGTAGCCAGTTAGCATTACTTCTGTCAAGCGAAGCCCATTTGCAGCAGTATTCTCGAGAACACGCTTTAAAAACGCAAAATGCAAATCAAGCAGCAAGTGAAAGACTTGCTGCTATGGCCAGATTGCAAGAAAATGGCCAGAAGGATGTTGGCAGTTACCAGCTCCCAAAAGGAATGTCAAGCCATCTTAATGGTCAGGCAAGAACATCATCAAGCAAACTGATGGCTAGCAAAAGTAGTGCTACAGTGTTTCAAAATCCAATGGGTATCATTCCTTCTTCCCCTAAAAATGCAGGTTATAAGAACTCACTGGAAAGAAACAATATAAAACAAGCTGCTAACAATAGTTTGCTTTTACATCTTCTTAAAAGCCAGACTATACCTAAGCCAATGAATGGACACAGTCACAGTGAGAGAGGAAGCATTTTTGAGGAAAGTAGTACACCTACAACTATTGATGAATATTCAGATAACAATCCTAGTTTTACAGATGACAGCAGTGGTGATGAAAGTTCTTATTCCAACTGTGTTCCCATAGACTTGTCTTGCAAACACCGAACTGAAAAATCAGAATCTGACCAACCTGTTTCCCTGGATAACTTCACTCAATCCTTGCTAAACACTTGGGATCCAAAAGTCCCAGATGTAGATATCAAAGAAGATCAAGATACCTCAAAGAATTCTAAGCTAAACTCACACCAGAAAGTAACACTTCTTCAATTGCTACTTGGCCATAAGAATGAAGAAAATGTAGAAAAAAACACCAGCCCTCAGGGAGTACACAATGATGTGAGCAAGTTCAATACACAAAATTATGCAAGGACTTCTGTGATAGAAAGCCCCAGTACAAATCGGACTACTCCAGTGAGCACTCCACCTTTACTTACATCAAGCAAAGCAGGGTCTCCCATCAATCTCTCTCAACACTCTCTGGTCATCAAATGGAATTCCCCACCATATGTCTGCAGTACTCAGTCTGAAAAGCTAACAAATACTGCATCTAACCACTCAATGGACCTTACAAAAAGCAAAGACCCACCAGGAGAGAAACCAGCCCAAAATGAAGGTGCACAGAACTCTGCAACGTTTAGTGCCAGTAAGCTGTTACAAAATTTAGCACAATGTGGAATGCAGTCATCCATGTCAGTGGAAGAGCAGAGACCCAGCAAACAGCTGTTAACTGGAAACACAGATAAACCGATAGGTATGATTGATAGATTAAATAGCCCTTTGCTCTCAAATAAAACAAATGCAGTTGAAGAAAATAAAGCATTTAGTAGTCAACCAACAGGTCCTGAACCAGGGCTTTCTGGTTCTGAAATAGAAAATCTGCTTGAAAGACGTACTGTCCTCCAGTTGCTCCTGGGGAACCCCAACAAAGGGAAGAGTGAAAAAAAAGAGAAAACTCCCTTAAGAGATGAAAGTACTCAGGAACACTCAGAGAGAGCTTTAAGTGAACAAATACTGATGGTGAAAATAAAATCTGAGCCTTGTGATGACTTACAAATTCCTAACACAAATGTGCACTTGAGCCATGATGCTAAGAGTGCCCCATTCTTGGGTATGGCTCCTGCTGTGCAGAGAAGCGCACCTGCCTTACCAGTGTCCGAAGACTTTAAATCGGAGCCTGTTTCACCTCAGGATTTTTCTTTCTCCAAGAATGGTCTGCTAAGTCGATTGCTAAGACAAAATCAAGATAGTTACCTGGCAGATGATTCAGACAGGAGTCACAGAAATAATGAAATGGCACTTCTAGAATCAAAGAATCTTTGCATGGTCCCTAAGAAAAGGAAGCTTTATACTGAGCCATTAGAAAATCCATTTAAAAAGATGAAAAACAACATTGTTGATGCTGCAAACAATCACAGTGCCCCAGAAGTACTGTATGGGTCCTTGCTTAACCAGGAAGAGCTGAAATTTAGCAGAAATGATCTTGAATTTAAATATCCTGCTGGTCATGGCTCAGCCAGCGAAAGTGAACACAGGAGTTGGGCCAGAGAGAGCAAAAGCTTTAATGTTCTGAAACAGCTGCTTCTCTCAGAAAACTGTGTGCGAGATTTGTCCCCGCACAGAAGTAACTCTGTGGCTGACAGTAAAAAGAAAGGACACAAAAATAATGTGACCAACAGCAAACCTGAATTTAGCATTTCTTCTTTAAATGGACTGATGTACAGTTCCACTCAGCCCAGCAGTTGCATGGATAACAGGACATTTTCATACCCAGGTGTAGTAAAAACTCCTGTGAGTCCTACTTTCCCTGAGCACTTGGGCTGTGCAGGGTCTAGACCAGAATCTGGGCTTTTGAATGGGTGTTCCATGCCCAGTGAGAAAGGACCCATTAAGTGGGTTATCACTGATGCGGAGAAGAATGAGTATGAAAAAGACTCTCCAAGATTGACCAAAACCAACCCAATACTATATTACATGCTTCAAAAAGGAGGCAATTCTGTTACCAGTCGAGAAACACAAGACAAGGACATTTGGAGGGAGGCTTCATCTGCTGAAAGTGTCTCACAGGTCACAGCCAAAGAAGAGTTACTTCCTACTGCAGAAACGAAAGCTTCTTTCTTTAATTTAAGAAGCCCTTACAATAGCCATATGGGAAATAATGCTTCTCGCCCACACAGCGCAAATGGAGAAGTTTATGGACTTCTGGGAAGCGTGCTAACGATAAAGAAAGAATCAGAATAAAATGTACCTGCCATCCAGTTTTGGATCTTTTTAAAACTAATGAGTATGAACTTGAGATCTGTATAAATAAGAGCATGATTTGAAAAAAAGCATGGTATAATTGAAACTTTTTTCATTTTGAAAAGTATTGGTTACTGGTGATGTTGAAATATGCATACTAATTTTTGCTTAACATTAGATGTCATGAGGAAACTACTGAACTAGCAATTGGTTGTTTAACACTTCTGTATGCATCAGATAACAACTGTGAGTAGCCTATGAATGAAATTCTTTTATAAATATTAGGCATAAATTAAAATGTAAAACTCCATTCATAGTGGATTAATGCATTTTGCTGCCTTTATTAGGGTACTTTATTTTGCTTTTCAGAAGTCAGCCTACATAACACATTTTTAAAGTCTAAACTGTTAAACAACTCTTTAAAGGATAATTATCCAATAAAAAAAAACCTAGTGCTGATTCACAGCTTATTATCCAATTCAAAAATAAATTAGAAAAATATATGCTTACATTTTTCACTTTTGCTAAAAAGAAAAAAAAAAGGTGTTTATTTTTAACTCTTGGAAGAGGTTTTGTGGTTCCCAATGTGTCTGTCCCACCCTGATCCTTTTCAATATATATTTCTTTAAACCTTGTGCTACTTAGTAAAAATTGATTACAATTGAGGGAAGTTTGATAGATCCTTTAAAAAAAAGGCAGATTTCCATTTTTTGTATTTTAACTACTTTACTAAATTAATACTCCTCCTTTTACAGAATTAGAAAAGTTAACATTTATCTTTAGGTGGTTTCCTGAAAAGTTGAATATTTAAGAAATTGTTTTTAACAGAAGCAAAATGGCTTTTCTTTGGACAGTTTTCACCATCTCTTGTAAAAGTTAATTCTCACCATTCCTGTGGTACCTGCGAGTGTTATGACCAGGATTCCTTAAACCTGAACTCAGACCACTTGCATTAGAACCATCTGGAGCACTTGTTTTAAAATGCAGATTCATAGGCAGCATCTCAGATCTACAGAACAAGAATCTCTGCTAAGTGGACCTGGAATCTTCCATCTGCATCTTAACATGCTCTCTAGGTGTTTCTTGTGTTTGAGAACCATGACTTATGACTTTCCTCAGAACATGAGACTGTAAAACAAAAACAAAAAACTATGTGATGCCTCTATTTTCCCCAATACAGTCACACATCAGCTCAAAATTTGCAATATTGTAGTTCATATATTACCGTTATGTCTTTGGAAATCGGGTTCAGAACACTTTTTATGACAAAAATTGGGTGGAGGGGATAACTTTCATATCTGGCTCAACATCTCAGGAAAATCTGTGATTATTTGTGTGTTCTAATGAGTAACATCTACTTAGTTAGCCTTAGGGATGGAAAAACAGGGCCACTTACCAAACTCAGGTGATTCCAGGATGGTTTGGAAACTTCTCCTGAATGCATCCTTAACCTTTATTAAAACCATTGTCCTAAGAACAATGCCAACAAAGCTTACAACATTTAGTTTAAACCCAAGAAGGGCACTAAACTCAGATTGACTAAATAAAAAGTACAAAGGGCACATATACGTGACAGAATTGTACACAATCACTCCATTGGATCTTTTACTTTAAAGTAGTGATGAAAAGTACATGTTGATACTGTCTTAGAAGAAATTAATATATTAGTGAAGCCACATGGGGTTTCAGTTGCGAAACAGGTCTGTTTTTATGTTCAGTTTGTACAATCCACAATTCATTCACCAGATATTTTGTTCTTAATTGTGAACCAGGTTAGCAAATGACCTATCAAAAATTATTCTATAATCACTACTAGTTAGGATATTGATTTAAAATTGTTCTACTTGAAGTGGTTTCTAAGATTTTTATATTAAAAATAGGTGTGATTTCCTAATATGATCTAAAACCCTAAATGGTTATTTTTCCTCAGAATGATTTGTAAATAGCTACTGGAAATATTATACAGTAATAGGAGTGGGTATTATGCAACATCATGGAGAAGTGAAGGCATAGGCTTATTCTGACATAAAATTCCACTGGCCAGTTGAATATATTCTATTCCATGTCCATACTATGACAATCTTATTGTCAACACTATATAAATAAGCTTTTAAACAAGTCATTTTTCTTGATCGTTGTGGAAGGTTTGGAGCCTTAGAGGTATGTCAGAAAAAATATGTTGGTATTCTCCCTTGGGTAGGGGGAAATGACCTTTTTACAAGAGAGTGAAATTTAGGTCAGGGAAAAGACCAAGGGCCAGCATTGCTACTTTTGTGTGTGTGTGTGTGGGTTTTGTTTTGTTTTTTTGGTTGGCTGGTTGTTTTCGTTGTTGTTAACAAAGGAATGAGAATATGTAATACTTAAATAAACATGACCACGAAGAATGCTGTTCTGATTTACTAGAGAATGTTCCCAATTTGAATTTAGGGTGATTTTAAAGAACAGTGAGAAAGGGCATACATCCACAGATTCACTTTGTTTATGCATATGTAGATACAAGGATGCACATATACACATTTTCAAGGACTATTTTAGATATCTAGACAATTTCTTCTAATAAAGTCATTTGTGAAAGGGTACTACAGCTTATTGACATCAGTAAGGTAGCATTCATTACCTGTTTATTCTCTGCTGCATCTTACAGAAGAGTAAACTGGTGAGAGTATATATTTTATATATATATATATATATATATATATAATATGTATATATATATATATTGACTTGTTACATGAAGATGTTAAAATCGGTTTTTAAAGGTGATGTAAATAGTGATTTCCTTAATGAAAAATACATATTTTGTATTGTTCTAATGCAACAGAAAAGCCTTTTAATCTCTTTGGTTCCTGTATATTCCATGTATAAGTGTAAATATAATCAGACAGGTTTAAAAGTTGTGCATGTATGTATACAGTTGCAAGTCTGGACAAATGTATAGAATAAACCTTTTATTTAAGTTGTGATTACCTGCTGCATGAAAAGTGCATGGGGGACCCTGTGCATCTGTGCATTTGGCAAAATGTCTTAACAAATCAGATCAGATGTTCATCCTAACATGACAGTATTCCATTTCTGGACATGACGTCTGTGGTTTAAGCTTTGTGAAAGAATGTGCTTTGATTCGAAGGGTCTTAAAGAATTTTTTTAATCGTCAACCACTTTTAAACATAAAGAATTCACACAACTACTTTCATGAATTTTTTAATCCCATTGCAAACATTATTCCAAGAGTATCCCAGTATTAGCAATACTGGAATATAGGCACATTACCATTCATAGTAAGAATTCTGGTGTTTACACAACCAAATTTGATGCGATCTGCTCAGTAATATAATTTGCCATTTTTATTAGAAATTTAATTTCTTCATGTGATGTCATGAAACTGTACATACTGCAGTGTGAATTTTTTTGTTTTGTTTTTTAATCTTTTAGTGTTTACTTCCTGCAGTGAATTTGAATAAATGAGAAAAAATGCATTGTCTCTGGTTTGAAATGACTGTTATTTTGTGGGCT